CAGGTGGCTTGATAGGATATCAGCAGTGGCAGTGGTGGGCTGGGTGGGCGGGTAGGTCCTTGGTTCTCTGGGTGGTGTGTGTGGTGTAGGTGATGGCGCTAATGGTGATAGGACGACTTTTGGGCCCCAAAGCAGCATGTGTTCATGTTAACAGTGCCTGCAACAGGCTGGGTGGGCCAGTCCTCAGGCCCCCAACGGGTATGTGCCAGTGGGTGCTGGCTGAGATGACAGCGGCAGGCTGGCTGGGCCCATCTTCAGGCCTCCAGGAGGAGTGCATAGCAGTGATGGTCAGGGCGGGGCAGTCTCCAAGCTCCCGGGAGGTATACTTGGGCAATGAGAGAGCAGTGCCAGCTAGCCATGCCTGTCCTCAGGTCCCTGGTGGTGTATTTGGGCACTGGCTGTGGTGGGCAGGGTGGGGCAATACCCTGGACCCCTGGTGCAGTGCTTGGGTGGCAGCAGCAGTGGTGAGCAGGCAGAGCAAGTGTGTATGCAAGTGTGCCTCCGTACTGCTGCTTGGGAGAGCTGCAGCCACAGACAGGCAGTTCTCAGGCCCTGGTGGGGGCATGTGCTTTAGCCCCTGGTGGTGGCGGCTGTGGTAGCAGCAGGGAAAACCAGTGTGCAAGTACGCAGAGGTGGCCTTGCTTCTGGGGGTGGGGGGTAATTGCTAGTGGTGCACACTTAGGCCCCCAGTGGCAGCTGCTGTGGGCAGTGTTAGAGTCTGTTCTCAGAGTCTGTGTGAAGGAGCCCTGCTACTGTGGAGGGATTAAGGTTGCTGTCAGTAGTAGTCCTCCCAGGTAGGTGGTTCTTAGACTCTATGGAGCACGTGCTTTGGCTCCCTTTGTCCTGGATCGGGGTGGGCAGCCTCTCCAATGTGCTGCACCATTTGTTCCCCAGGGTGCAGGACACTGTGTATGGTAGAGTGCTGGGGATCTTGCCACTTCGCTGGGTCTAATGGTTGTTGTGCCACTGCAGCCCTCTGGGTGGATGTTGGGAGATGTTGGTGGGGCTCTAGGGATGTGGAGATGTAGGGGTTGTTGGGCTTCAGGGCAGGATGCAGTGTGGTGGGGGCTGAAGTCTCAGAATGGCGCTGTGCTACAGTTGCTTAGGACTTGGGACGTGGGCTCACTTTCTAGAGCAATGATGTTGCATGATCTCTAGGCAGGTCCTTAAGCTGTTCTCAGGGCCTGTGATGGGTTTTTCTGTGGCTAGGGCTGGCGGAGTCCATGGTGGGAATATTGACCACTGTGGATCTCTCACTTACCCTTTCCCCTCACTGAAGAGCCTCTTCGGGCTCTCAGCCAGTCTTGGCCAAACTGGCTGTCTTGCGTTCCTCTCTTTTCATGCCTCGGGTGTTTCCTCTTACTTCTTAGATTCCAGTGTTCCTTCTTAGATGCTCAGTTTGAAGATTATATACTTAATATTTTGGTTCTTCTTTGTGGAGAAGAGGAATATTGGAAGCCTCCAGTCAGCCATCTTGAAGTGATTTACCTATTGTATCTTTAAAAAATCTCATGGACTATTACTATTATTACTTACATAGTCAATGTTTGTTGAGATTTACCCACATATTTAGCATGTTCTTTGCTTTTTATTCTTGACATCTCAGACCTTTCATCTGGGATTACTTTTCTTCTTTCTGAGGTAGATCCTTCAGAATTTCCTTTACTGAAGGTCTGCTAGTGGCATTCTGTCTTGGTTTATGTTCATTTGAATATGTCATTATTTCAGCTTTGTCCTCGAAAGACACTTTCTGTGATGGTAAAATACCAGGTTGGCAGCCATTCTCTTTCAGTACAATGAAGACATTCTTTTGACTTTTGGTTTCCATTATTGCTGTTGAGAATACAGCTGTCAGTATTTCTCCTCTGACTGTAATCTGTCATTTTAAAATCTAGCTACTTTAATCTTTTCATGTCATCTTTGGTGTTTTACAGTGTCACCATGGTAGTTCTGTTTGTAGGTTTTGTTGAATCTTGATGTCTTGGCAAAACCACACATATACAAATACACTGTTTACTTTCATTGTGAGAAATTAAGGATTTCAGATGGCACAAGTAATTCAAGGTTATAAAGCAGTTTTCTTGATAGCCTTTTGAATATTGAGTACAAATAGTCCAAACCATGTTAAAGTAGAATTTGGAAGCAGTTAAGAGTAGAAACAAATGTATGCCCACTGCTGCCACAATCTGTTTTATAAATATTCCCAGAAGTCCCCAGAAGAACTTTGGGATTCTGGGGAAAGTATGGTTAAAAACTTGTAGTTGGCGTTCACCCAAAGATAATGCATGTGTGATTCATTTTGCTTTTTTTCAGGCATCGCTTATTAATTATGGATAGGTTAATAGTGGTTAGTACAGTGAAATACTCTTTTTGAGTAGAGAAAACATTTAGGCAATACACCATTTATTTAGATGTCAGCTATAAAATAAAAGTACAGTTTTTTAGATATAATTTGTATATTCTTGAAAGCAAAATATTTTTCTAATTATTTTTCATTCTAATTTTTAACATAACAATTTTCTTCTAATAGAAAAAGTAAATGCTCAAAGCAAAATATTGGGAAAAGCTTTTGGATACAACTATCGCAAGCAGTGTGGTATTTGGCTTCATACTACTTTTCTTTTCTCTTACACATATAACTTTAGAAAACACACACATGGTCAAATCAGTGGAGAAATGTTGAAATAAGTTATGGTATAGTTGTTCTTTAGAATAATTATAGAATAATTTAGAATGAGAGTGTTTCTAGTTATACTAAGAAGGAAAGCTCTCTAAGATATATTAAGTGAAAAAAGTAAGTCCCCTCAAATATATACAGTGTAATACTGTTATGTCAAAACAAAATAAATATGTATTTCTATATGTACCTTTAGAAATATGTGTGTAAATATGTAAAAAAAATCTGGAAGGCTATATATCAGATCTATAATACTGATTATTTCTGCGAAGGATGTTGAATGGTAAGGGAAGTGGTAATGGGGACTTTTGCTTTTATCTGTGGCTTTTTTTTAAAAAAAACAAGAATATATTTGTATATAGGATTTGTGCTTTAAAGTAAATAAAATGACAATTTTCGTTTGAAAAGGGGTTATTGTGTATATTCTGCTTTCTTGCCTATTTTTTTTCATAATCTGTTGTGACTGTATTCCCATGTAAAATATCTCTATAAATTGAAATTTATGTCTGCACTGCATTCCATTGTATGGCTGTTCCATAATTTACTTAACCCAATCTCTATTTTGTTAAGCATTTAGAATATTTCCAGATTTGTTATTAAACTAGATGATATGATGAATACTTTTATGTATATGTCTTTGTATACCTCTCTGTTTCCATAGATAACTTTGCTAGGTTAAGGGGTATGTTTTTAAGGCTGACAAGTGGTCTTTCAGAAAGGTATACCCATTTCCGCCAACCTCAGAAGTAGGTGAAAGTGTTTTTTTCCTACTCTGGCCAACCTTGGGAATTATTTTTCTTGTTATTTTTTGCTAATTAAAAAAACAATTGTTTTCCAAAATTTCATTTCTTAGATTACTAGTGAGATTGAATCTTTTTCTTTCCATGTTTTTTGGTCATTAATATTCCTTTATAGTTTGCCTGCTAATCACCTTTTCCCATTTTTCTCTTAGCGTGTTTTTTCTTATTGATTTGAGTGCTTCATTTATTGCACATATCAACGCTGTGTCATAAAAGTAAAAACTTTTTTCCAGTAGTTTGCTTTTTAATGTTAAAGTTTTTTTAACTGAGAGAAATATTATTTATTGACTTGAATGTTAAATACTTTAAATGTCTTAGAGTTAAATAATTTCAAAAGGCACACATAATATTAAATTAATTGAATTCCATAAATTAAAAAAATCTGTATTTTTGTTTATTTTGAATGTTTCTATTCTTTTTTTTTAAACACATCATTCAAATGACAATACTTTGAATATTTCTTAAAAACACTGGAAATGTTTGCTCTCAACTTTTATATAACAGCTTTTCCAAAATATTTTAAGGTCGTAGCACTTAAAACTTTATAATTAATAACTAAAGAAATACAGTTGCCTAGTTTCTTAAAAAATGTAACGAGGCATCTATGAATGCTCCTTGATAGGACTTTACATTAAATAAATGTTTATTTAAGCTTTACTGGTTTCCTTTTCAAGGATAGTAATAAAGTTTAATTTACTTTAAAACTTTTTCTAACAATTTTTAAAAACTGTGTAAATACTTCTGTGATCAGAAACAGCAAAAATTTGCATTAGGCTTATTAATGGTAGAAAAAAATCACTGAGAAACTTACTTGGATAGAAAATTCAGCAAGCTGTGTGGCTTTTTCCCTCTTGTTTATTTAAGTTTTCTTTTCTTAGCTCTTGTTATGACCCTACAATCTTTCAAAGCCCTTAGCTTCTGGTTGGTGCTGTCACAGCTCATCAGATTTACTCACGAGACCCGTACAGAGTGTCTGGTGAAAAAGAGGAAAGGAACATATGTGCTGCTGTGTCCTTGGCAACTTGCAGAAGGCTGAATCACGCAAATGAAAACGAGGCCCATTGTAGATTTTCTTCTTGCAAACTTATTTGATCTTGCCGTTTTCCGTTTTCAACGTGCTCCCCCCTCTTCTGTATCTTATATTTTAGTTCTCTCTAAAAAATAATAGAAATTTAGGAATGCCCTGTAAGCTACCGTTTTTTCCCTCATATTGCCATTCCCATGTCTCCAGTGCATATATACTTATAGGAGTATATGGCCAGTCATTTCATTAAAGTCCAAATATTTAATACATGAAAGAGCAAGACAGGATAATCCAGCAACTTAGAATCAGAACTAGGACTACCTTGTTTTGAAGGCTATGTGAAAAATTTTTTTAAAATCTCTTATTTTTCTTGTCTTTTTTGGGGAAAGTTTGTAAACTCATTACTATTTTGTCTCTATAATTTTATTTATTAACATAATAAATAAATACAAATTATTAGTCTTTGGAGAAATTAGTCTTTTGAAAAACTAAGAAGTAAAAGATTCTTTTAAAAGTTTGCCCCCAGTATTAATTGCTTTCATTATTATGGGATGTTCAAAGTTTTTAACTTTAGCTTCAGATTTATGTATCATTGATTGTAACTTAATGACCTACACTGGTCTGAAGTGTCATCTTGTAGCCTAATTCTTTAAGCAATTGTGACCTTACAGACTAGGAAGGAGGGCAAGCAGCAAACTTCCAGATGCCGAGTATAAGGTTGCAGGATCCCAAGGGTATAGAGGAATTCTTCTGGTCCAAAGGGAACCGTGGAGGAGGGGAAAACCTAGAATCAGGAAAGTGTAGCAAAGCATTCCTGTCCTTTGGCATCGTAGGCTGCCAGTGACCATCTTAACTCTTTTTGATAAAACCTTCCCGTTTATTGGGTCTTCTGTCCCCCTACATCTCACAGATACAGCTTTATTTAGAATTGGAACTCAGTGGTAACATGGCATTTCCTTCACAACTTACTTAAATAGACCTTAAAGGTAATTAATTATTTTGGGCAGTGTTAGCTGCTTCTTTGAATGCTGGTTTATTTTATGGGCAAGTATGTGTGTGGTTTAGTTTTTTCTTAATTAAAACTTTAAGGGAGTGGGTTTTAAAAATCTAAACGTTTGATGTTTTAAAAAAATGTAACTGGTCACTTTAGTAGTTTTTTTTTTCTATTTTGAAAAACTCTAATGTTTTCCTTCTTAACTGTTTCAAAGTTTGTCTTTTGGGAATTTTTTTGTTCAGCAAACAAGAAATAGGTCTACTTTCCACACTCCCATCCCATTCTCATTTTTAAGAAAACAAAACTAGAAATTGTGGCTGCTTTTTGCTCTTTGTTCAGGTATGCGCAGAGAGGAGTATGTGGTATCTGTAACTTGTGCTTCATCTCTCTAAATTTTAAAATTAAGATTTTATAGCTTTTAATGCATGTATTCACCAACTTTCTCCCTGTTTTTGTAGGACTGTGTATGTTCAGTTACAGCCACATAAAGCAGCACTTTTTATTTTTCTGTGTAACAGTAGGTCAAAAGTGGCAGAGGTGCATATAACTAAGGTTGTAAAAAGTTCGAGGTGTGTTAGTCCCACTAGAAGGCTTCTGAATAAACACTTGAGTATTTACGTAGATTTTTGCCCTTAATGTAGTTTATAATAAAATATGGACTAATATACTGAGTATATTCAGTACTCTTGTTTGGTATAAATGAAATGGTTAGAAATGCTGTCAACCTAAATGACTGACTCAAAAGCTATGAAATTTAATACAGCTGATATTTTCTTTTTCATATGAACAGCTTGGAACAAATGTTTTGCTTGTGCAAATGAGATGGCTATTATGATGCAAAGAAGCATCTTGGAAAAAAAATTTCCTTTTTCTGTTTTAAGTGTTCCAGCTAAATACTGCAACAATTGCAAGCAGAGTCTGGAGATTTTTCTTTCTTGCTTCTGTTGTATGATATATTTTAGCAAGTTCTCTTGAGACTATTAAAATGTCTTGGTTTTTAGGACATGTGATCAGGTGGGGATAACTTTGTCTATAGATGCAGTGGGTTAGCAGTTAGATTTTGCATGTCTTCTCATTTCTTTCTAGTTTCTCTGACCCCGGGTAACCTTTGGAAGGACCTTTGGTTCTTCTGAAGGCAGGAGTGAAGGAGGTTTGAGCAGGTGACTGATGATCACTGTCTCTACAGTCCACAGACAATATACGAATTACTTTAGCAGTCCCCTTAGTCCCCTCCTCCCACTCCTCCCCCCTTAAACCAACAAATGCAAATAGCTTCATCCCCATTTGCTAGAAATTCAGGCTTGCTCAGGCAACATGGGCTTTGTTGACTTGCTTTCTCCAGAAAGGCAATTTTATTCCTGGTAAGGAGCAAGGCTATCCTATCATTTGGAACCTAAATCACCTTAACGGTAAAAACAGCAACAACTTGTTTCTCTGGAATATTGATAAAGGTACGAATTACTGCAAAAGTTTTTTTATATTGTACTTTAATATTTTTTGTATTTTTTTCCTCAGTTCCTATTGTAAAGAATATAGCAAAAACAGAGTCTTCTCCTTCCGAAGCAAGCCAGCATTCAATGCAGTCTCCACAGAAAACTACTCTAATATTACCAACACAGCAGGTCAGGAGATCAAGTCGAATTAAACCACCTGGACCTACTGCAGTCCCCAAAAGGAGCAGTTCTGTTAAAAATATCACACCAAGGAAAAAAGGTCCAAACTCAGGAAAAAAGGTTAGTTGTATGTCCTCCTAATTTGTATTATATACTTGTGTTTTTTTCCCTTTGTTTTTAACAGGAAAAACCTTTGCCCGTGATATGTTCTACATCTGCAGCTTCTCTAAAATCGCTGACCAGAGACCGTGGCATGTTATATAAAGATGTCGCTTCTGGGCCATGTAAAATAGTGATGTCTACAGGTAAATTCATATTTTAAAAATAGTATAGAATTTTGTTATGTATGCATACGCATTTTTTCTCAAGTCTGTGTCTATGTAAACAAACATGGAAACTTTGGCCCTCATCTGGATCCCAAGAGAATCCAGCAGCTGCCTGACCACTTCGGCCCGGGCCCGGTGAATGTGGTGCTTCGCCGGATTGTGCAGGCCTGTGTGGATTGTGCCCTTGAAACTAAAACTGTTTTTGGATACCTGAAGCCAGATAATCGTGGAGGAGAAGTGATAACTGGTATACTTATCTAATACATTGTCTAATTCAGTGGTTACTGACATCCTTTTTTTTCCCCCAATAGCCTCCTTTGATGGGGAAACTCATTCCATCCAGCTCCCTCCAGTGAACAGTGCATCATTTGCTCTTCGCTTTCTTGAGAACTTCTGCCACAGTCTGCAGTGTGATAACCTTTTGAGTAGCCAGCCTTTTAGTTCTTCCAGGGGTCATACTCACAGCTCTGCAGAGCATGATAAAAATCAGTCAGGTGAGAGAAAATGTAAACTCTTACACTTCTGTATAACAGACAACTGTTTTTTCTTTGAAAACAGCAAAAGAAGATGTAACAGAAAGGCAAAGCACCAAACGATCTCCTCAGCAAACTGTACCATATGTTGTTCCTCTCTCTCCTAAGCTCCCCAAAACAAAGGAGTATGCGTCTGAAGGTAAATAGCATTTACACCTCCCAGGACTGGGAGAAGATAGCCTCCTTTGTCTTTTTCCCTGTAGGAGAACCATTGTTTGCTGGGGGAAGTGCCATTCCCAAAGAGGAGAATCTTTCAGAAGATTCTAAGAGCTCATCACTAAATTCAGGAAATTATTTGAATCCTGCCTGTAGAAATCCTATGTATATTCATACTTCAGTCTCCCAGGATTTTTCTCGAAGTGTGCCAGGCACCACAAGTTCACCACTAGTTGGGGACATATCCCCCAAGAGCAGTCCCCATGAAGTTAAATTCCAAATGCAGAGGAAAAGTGAAGGTATGTTCAAAAATAGTGACTCTCAATGTGTTGTATGATTTGTCTTTTTTCCCCCCCATTGAAGCTCCAAGTTATATAGCTGTACCTGATCCCAGTGTCCTGAAACAAGGCTTCTCTAAGGACCCTTCAACCTGGTCTGTGGATGAAGTGATACAGTTTATGAAACATACAGATCCTCAGATATCAGGCCCCCTCGCCGACCTCTTCAGGCAACATGTAATGTATCTTTTGATCCGGTTTTCCTGCCGTATTAATGATTATGATTTCCTTCTCTCTGTAGGAAATTGATGGGAAGGCTCTGTTCCTACTCAAGAGTGATGTGATGATGAAGTATATGGGGCTGAAGCTGGGGCCAGCATTAAAGCTGTGTTACTACATTGAAAAGCTTAAAGAAGGAAAATACAGTTAAAAAAATGTGTAAGTTTAGATTGGACATAATTCTCAGGTGTACTGTTAACATTTTAATTTAAAAGTATTTCTCTTAGCAGTTTTTGTTTTGTAGACAGTTCCCATAAAAATATTTTATCAGAATTGCAGAACTGTAGTAACAGTTCAGTCAACTTTGTTTTTTTCCTGGAGTCACCAACCAGCTTTGGGAGACACAGCCGCCACTCCCCCAGTCTACTTCTTTAAAAAGCATTTAACAGGTTAGTATTGGCATATTCAAATTGGCAGTTCTTTATGTCTTTTTAAATTTTCATTGTACAGTTTACAAATATACTTAATGTAGTTAACAGAGAAAAACCTTTGATTTTGGTTAACCTTTATATCTAGAACCAAAACAGCTAAATCCCAAAGGGGAAAATATCAGGGATTGACAACTTCTATAATTAAATCCATGAGAATTTTTCCTCACTAGAGAATTTAAAGGTGCACCTGTAGATATCATCTTTTCTCAGATATTTTGTGTGATACTCTGTGGTGTTCTGTTCATGTTCTATCAGTATATCTAGAAAGGGAATAGCCATATAAATTATTTTCCTTTTATTATTTCTCTGTATGTTGTATTTGATCATATTTAAAGGAAAAAAGCAAGCTTATAAGCTTTCATGAAGTGTTCTTACCAGTTTTTGATAAATTTTTTAAATTATAGGATAGAATTGTCATTTTATGCAGGAGATATTTATACTACGAGGGTTGTTTGGATGGAGTCAGATTAAATTTTTTCAGTGAAATTCCTATTATTTTAAAACTTTCCATATTTTCACTACGCTTGGACATTTAACTAGGCATTCTTTTCTTACATCTCTATATGAAGATACCTGTGTCCAAAATTTTTGAAGATATATATTGTATGTGTTTATTCTTCATATGGTACTTTACCATATTTATATATTGTTTTATACCTGTAGGTTTACACACAAGTAAATCTTTTTTTTCTTGAATTTAATCTGGCACTTTGCACTGCCACAGAGGTGACGATGAACTATGTATATAGTTAGATGTTTTGATTTCGTAAAAAATATATGTCCATCGTTTGCTATCACCAGTACCTCTCAGCTTACTCTTCAGGGGATATGAAACAATCTGTAGATTGGTTTCCATACAGGGAAGTTCTCTGTCCTATGCAATGTTTCTAATTAATTTGCTTAGTTCTGAGCCATTTATTCTGCTACACTTTGAAAGATATATTAGTTCTGACTTATTGTTTGGGGCTTTATTTTATTTTTATTTTTTTGAGATGGAGTTTCACTCTTGTTGCCCAGGCTGGAGTGCAATAGCTCGATCTCGGCTCACTGCAACCTCGCCTCCCTGGTTCAAGCAATTCTCCTGCCTCAGCGATTACAGGAATGCACCACCACGCCCAGCTAATTTTGTAGAGATGGGGTTTCTCCATGTTGGTCAGGCTGGTCTCAAACTCCTGACCTCAGGTGATCCGCCCACCTCGGCCTTGCAAAATGCTGGGATTACAGGCATGAGCCACCATGCCCAGCCATGTTTGGGGCTTTATTTTATAAGTTAGAACTTTGAAGAGGAAATGGTGCTATATGTTTATTGTTATTACTTTGTGTAACTTTGATGTAATGTTTATAAGCTATGAGAATCAGTTATAAAAGTATTAGCCATTTGTTGTAAATGCCAATAAAATATTCACCAGGGGCAAGAATGTACATTTTCTTTTTAGAAAACCAAATGTACTTTAGACATGAATGCAACTATTTAAAGAATAGCTTCATTTATGTTATTCCTTACATGTCATAAGATTCTTACTTAAACTTGGTCTTCTTTCAAGTTGTTTGTATGAAGATGCTGTACCCACTTGAACAGTCCTCAGGTGTTTACATAAATACTATGTTTTACAGTTTTCATATTTTAAAATATTAATAAAGTTAATCGCAACGATTCATTCAAAGCCTCAGATGTGATTTTATTTATCAT